CGTCTCTACTAATAATACAAAAAAAATTAGCCAGGCATGGTGGCGGACGCCTGTAATCCCAGCTACTCGGGAGGCTGTGGCAGGAGAATCGCTTGAACCCGGGAGGCAGAGGTTACAGTGAGCCAAGATCATGCCACTGCACTCCAGCCTGGGCAAAAAGAGCAAGACTCTGTCTCAAAAAAATATATCTATATGTATATATATACACATATATATGTATATATCATTTATAGATATATATAATTTAAGATATTGCAGAGTGTGTGTGTTGGGGCGGGGAATGACCTCTGAAAACAGGCTACAGGGGGCATCGTGTGGTTGGGCACGGACCCCGAGGTGCGAGGGGACCCTGAGCTCCCAAGGCTGAGGGTCAGAGGCAGGGCCTGGGAGCCCCAGGGAAGCCTCCACAGCCAGCCACAGACACAGTAAGCGTCCTTGTTCACGACACAGGGCACACAGTGCTCGGTGAGCCGGGTCAGGATCAGATGCTGGTGGTCTCTGCCCAGTGCGGGTCTCGCTTCCTGACGCAGGTGCGCCTTGGGCTCCCACAGGAAGCGGTCACATCCAGACTCACCAGGCCTGAGATGTTGGAAGATGGAGAAGCCTTTGCCACAGGAAAAATCCTCCATGAACACAATGAAACTTGGCCTGCACCTGGGACATCCTTCTCCACGGCTAGTCTACAATGCAGGTGCTCTGCACACGCTCCCTGGCTGACCCCAACGCAGAGAAGATGCACGTGAGCCCACCCCCACAGCAGGCGTGGACATTTGCCTCCCTTTTATAATAGCTGTATTCAAATGAGGTATCCTGGAAGCCTCGTTCTGATAGGATGAGAGCAGACTCTGTACTACAACACGGATTGGATAATAGTCTCCAACTCTGATTGGTTAAGATTGTGCAATCAGAGATGGAAATTATTATCCAATAAGAGTTGTCAAAAAGGTTCCTTGCGCAGTGGTCGTCATAGTTCAGAAGCGACCGGGAGCGTGTGTGGTGCGCGCCTGCCTTGAGGCCAGGCCTCAGAGAAGGGTGTCCCAGATGTAGGCAAAGCGTCCTCCATGTGTTCCTGGAGGACCGTCCCAAGTCCTTCTCCATTCTCCCAACCTCTTGGGCCTGGTAAGTCTGGATGCGAGCGCATCCCACGGGGCAGAACATTTTTGTCTGTCATTGCATTTGGCAGGAAGTCAGACAAGTACCGGTGATTGCCGGTTTCTTGTCTGATTTTTGCACTTCTCTGGCAAGCTGCCCCCTCTGAAGAGTTGACTATTTGGGAGTTACTCACTGATGGTTCAGCCACTTCCAGAACCTACCCCAAGAGCAAGACTTGAAACCAACTCGCACCCTCAAAGCTCCGGAAGCCATTCAGTGTTTCCATCTTGGCTGAGTGAGTTCTTCACTGAAACTCAATTTGACTTTGACAGTCATCTAATGAGAACTCAAAAGTCATTCTTGGTTCAGCCACAGTCAAAGAACTTGCAGAGCATTCTCTGACGAGGTCCTCAAGGACAACTGAGAGAAGGTAAGATCCAAAAAGCACCTGGATCCTGACACCCCTGTGCCCTGCCTCTCTCTCCCTGACTCAGGTCCCATTCCAGGTCTTGCCCAAGTCTTTCTGATTGGTGGGACTTAAATCACACCCAAAATTCCAGCTGCAGGAGAGCTCTGAGATTTCATCTTTCCAACCTCTGTGTGCTACGTGGGGGTTGGAGCACTTGCTGACAAGCCTTGCAACCACCATTGACAGTAAGTGAGATATTTATGATCAATAACATTTGGTTCTGTTTTCTTCTGTCTTTTTTTTCCATAGGGATGTCCTCCACCTTTTCAATCTGATTTGCTCTTTGCCATGCAGACCTGTGGATGAAGAGCCAGAGTCCTCCAAGGTAAATGCTCCTGGCCAGTGGCCTGGTGTCTGCATATAAATGTTCCCATCTCTTTTCTTGGCAGGTGAAGCTGGACTGAATATTTCTGTCCATAAGACTATTAGAATCCCCCAAAGTGGGATACCAGTGAGGACCTCACCAGCAGCTGCTGTCTCTCCAATGCAGGTAGATGAGCCTCAGAAATAACCGCTGCTTGTTGCCAGCTGCCCTCACGCTTCTGGTCTCTCAGCTCCACAGGGCCTGTGAGCAGGGCTGGCTATGAGATCCTGCCCTGAAGAGCAGTACTGGGCTGCTCTGCTAGGCACCTGCATGTCCTGCAAAGCCATCTGCAACCATCAGAGCCAGCGCACCTGTGCAGCCTCCTGCGGTGAGTTCTGGGACCTGAGCCCAGGGGACAGTGCTGTGATGGTCAGGCCTCGCTTCTCCTCCAGGTGATCTCAGGGCCTGTCCCTCTCCATGGGGCCTCTCCACCTGGACGACTTGAGTGGTGCTCAAAGCTCCCAAGGGAGCAAACACCGAGGCTGTCAGGCCTTCTTGAGGCGGAGGCCCAGAGTGGCACAGCCTCACCCCCACGGCACTCTCCTGGAATGAGTCCCAGATAGTCCACAAGGGTGTGATGTTGGGTGACCGTGCTCTGGGCGTGGTGGATCAGCTGCTGGACGGTGAGAGGCACTCCCTGCAGGGTAGGTGGACGGCTGCCCCCAGGGCCTTACACAGCAAGGCCAGGGGACGGCCACCCTGGCCGGTGAGCCCGACTTCCAGGCAAGGCGCCTTCCTTGCATCCCAGCTTGTTTGGAGCCTCCAGGACATCCCTACTGAGGGTCCCACAGGAGCCTGGGTCTGGACAGGGACCCTCTCACCTCAAGTCAGACACCTTTCATCCCCAACAGCAGAGGGACTGATACCTCCCCCTGGCTACCCTCTGTCGCCCGAAGCCAGCCCTGACTTTGTGCAGGCGCCACTCACCTTCCTGAGGGTCCACCTGCCTCCCAGCTGGCTGTGCTCCCAGCCACCCTCCCTGCACATGAATGGGCCAACGAAGTCCAGATAGCAATGTCTGCCCATCACATATCCCCCAGCCTGACCCCATATCCAGCATCCCAGCACCCACCCTGTTCTGCTGGCACCCACCTGCCTCAGCCCTGCTTCGTGGTGTCAGAGGCAGGCCTATCCTCCTGGCACCTCGACCCAGGAAGCTGCTGGGCAGCGCCTCCAGCCAGGGCCCTCCTCCCCTGGGCTGAGGCTGTGTGGTGGGGTCACTGGATGGGAGGGAGGGAGGCCTTGGGGCCCGGAGTACCCTGCCACTACCCAGCAATTCCAGCTGATGCCTCCACATCTTTGGAGTTGGGTCTGATTGGTGATGGGTTGGGGGCTTCTCAGTGTTCTACAGTCCAATACTGCCCAGCTCCGGAGGCTCCTATTGTACCAGGAGCAGGTGTTGCATAAGTGCTTTCTGAAGATCATGAGACACCTGGTGAGTGAACGAAACCCTGGGTCCCATGGGCCAGGGGAGACTCGAGCCCCTCCTGGGGCTGGCAAGAGGCCGCGTCCCAGCCATGGCCTGACCTGGGATGGGGATTCTCCATGAGTTGGAAGTTGGGTTTCCTTTTCTTGCCCCAGAGGATCCAGAGACGCTGGGACCAGGGCTGAGCTCTGGCTAAGCAGGGCTAAGGGAGTGTGTCCACCGGGCGTCGTGCACGGACGTGTTGGGAGACCCCTGGCCACCACCCAGGGTTCTGCTCCTTGAGGAAGGGTCTGCAGAGGGGCCTGAAAAGGGGGATTGCAGGGCAGCTCAGGAGGCCCTGAGTACCTCTGCCTCTCCCTGCAGGGCAAGGAAGGACTGTGCATTGAGTGTTTCATGCTGCGGTGGCTCCTCCAGTGTTTCATTGATGGGGTAAGGAGGCACAGGGAGACCCCAGCCCATGGGCCCAAAGTCCTCAGGAAGCCCCTCCTTCCAGAAGCAACAGCGCTGCTGAGGTGGGTCCCCCATGAGGAGCTGCAGGACCTTGTCTGACCCTGCTTTATAGGGGGCTCTCATCCCATGGAGAGGTGTTCCCAGCATTCCAGGAGACTGAAACCCCAGGCGGCCCTGCTCAGGCCTCTGAGCCCAGCCCAGAAAGGCAGGTCCTCCCACACTTCCTGTCCCCACAAAATCCTTCGGGCTCACCCTGCAACTGTGGGATATGCTCATCTTGGAGGGCGAGCAGGTACTGTTGGGCATGGCGCATGCATCATTCAAAATACATGGGTAAGTCCTGTGTGCCCGAGGGTGCCAGGGGGAATACACAGGACAGACCCCGGCTGGCCTGAGGGAAGTGTCCTTACACTGTCCCTATGACTCTCTGCTCTGTCTTGAAGGGGGTTCTGGTCTGGTGGGCTGGGCAAGGCACGATGACACTGAGCCCACCCCCCACATGACCCAGATGAAAGTCAGGAGTGTGGTGAGCACTTCCCTGCCTGGCCTTCCCCAGCTGTGGCCTCCTGTGCACAGCTGGACCCCAGGGTGGCCAAGAAGGACCACACACCACCCAGTGGGAGGTGGGCCTGGTGGAAATGGGGTGCAGGCACTGATCCCCCCACAAGGGAATCCTCCTGGCCTGATACCCGCCCTGTCCCTAGAGTGCCTCATGAAGCTTTCCTGGAGCACCATCTGGGAGTTTCAGGAGCGACTTTTTCAGAGCTGGGCCCCGGAGGACAACGTGGTCCTCAGGAACCTTCAAACCTCCGTGAAGGAACTCACAAGGAAACACTGGGACCTGCCACCCCCAGGTGGGCTCCAGCACCAAGTCTCCTCCCAAGTCGAGGGACCTGGCTTCAACTCGAGTTGTCCTAGGAGGACAGGGGCACTGCAGATCTCCAGGTGACCACGCAGGGCACCAGGGCACTGCAAGCCCTGATGCTGTAAGGATTCACATCAGAGAACCTGGGCAAGCCAGGCCAGAGACGCTGAGCCCGTGCAGTGATGAGGATGTGGAGGGCTGGCTCAAGGGGGTCAACAGCTGTGAACACTGCTGCCTCTTCCCGGCCTCATTGTTGCAGTGCAGGCAGTCTGCACCCCGGAGCCTGGCCCAACAGCGCCCCGAGTGCCCTAGTCCACTATGCCAACATGGTACCCGGAGGCTTCGAGGCCCTGCCTGCTGCACCACCCGCCTCCTGGAGGCCTTGTTCTGCAGCCTAGCCCCTGCCGCAGCCACAGCAGGCACCACTGCCAAGTGCCTTCCAGCCGGGCTTCCCAGAGGACAGAGGCATCCTGCAGTCATTGCCTCAGCAGCTCACACTGTGAAGATAGTTTCATCCACATTCCCATGTTCCCACCAAAGAGAATCCCTGCAGAGGGTGCTCTTGATCCTGCGGTGGGGAAAACAGCACACTAGGTGGACTCAGCTCCTTTCCCTGGCCACCATGATTGCTGGATGGGCCCACAAAGCAGCCATCAGACAGGCATGTTGGGGAAGAGCCTAAGCAATCCTGCTTGTTCCCTGACCAGACCGACACCACTGCCGAGTGCCCCATCTGCTGATGAGAGATTTGGTGTCGATCCCTGGACTGGCACCATTTCCCAGGAGGAGCGGCTGGCTACCTGTGGGCAGGCTGCCCACACTGTGGAGAGGGCTGAGATCGGCCTTCACTACGGGGAGCCCCTACCTGGACATAGACTCGCCAGCCCTGCCTGTTGCCATCACAGCAGCCCACATGGCATTGCTTGTGACCAGGGTACCCCATTCACAGTGACGGACATGCAGCAGTGGCCCTTGACTAGGGAACTAACTCTTCTCGCTACGTCACCCACCGCCTGGAAGCAACTGGACTTAGGATCGCTGTTATGCTGAAGTGGTGAGGTTGTCTTACAAGATGAATTTTATCCTTTCTACTGGAAGCCAGTGTATGGTGATGACTCCCCCACAACCAGAAGGTGTAGTTCTGAGTGAAGGTGTGAAAGTGGACGATGTTCAGTGTTGCACCGAATGTCTCAGTCACAAAGTTTTCCTATTGCCTGTCCTGGAGAAATGGAACTTTGCTGGTTGGAAGGTCTTAGGACCCAGGAAGAGTGAAGCTTCCCCCAGGGGAACACAACAATGGTTCTATTTAATATGAGGAGACAGGACTAAGTCTGAAACCTCGGGGCATTCTCTGGTGTTCTTGAGTGTTTCCATGTAAAGGAAGTCAAGTAACTTGCCACAAAGCTTTGCCACAGAAGCATCTGAAAAAGGAGGGGGCAGAACTATTCAGAACTCAGAGGTTTCAGAACCAAAGATGAGGCCGAGAAGATTCCTGACCCGCTGAGGGCAAGGGAAGTATGTGGGGGCGGCTGGGAGAGGATGTTATAGAGTCCGCCATGGCCTCGTGACCTGTCACAGAACCGTGCACTTTAATAGCTGTGCACATCTTCTCTGCACTGATTATAGTATTTCTTTGCCTTTGCTACTCTCCACACAGGGAGCTTGCTACAAAATGCACATAACCACAGCCCGGGTCTTGCAATCCAAGCCTGGCAAGGATTCAGCATGTCAAGGGCTTCAGGTCTGAAGGTCCATGGCTGTCCTGAATCCTGGATATCACCTTCTTGCCCAAAAAAGGAGGGACGAGGCTCAAACCGCAGCAGGCCACTCACAGAAAGGGACGAAACGTTGAGTGCGTGGCCTCCCTGACACCCAGACAAGACTTTGGGCCCAAAGCCAGGCTGCAGCTCTGGCCACTGACTCAGACCAGGGACGCCCCCATGCAGGCCGGTGTCCCCTGGCCGCTCTTCTCCCTCCTGCCACCCTCTCTTCGGCTGCTTGTGTCAATAAAAGGAAAACTGGCCAGTTCTCAGAGAAAATGTAGCTTTATTATGACATAGGAGAGACTACAAAGCACTGGGGGGGAGGAGGAGTGACACAGCTCCTCAAAATGGAAGGGGAAAGGAAGAGTAAACATCTTGGTAAATAAAGTCTCCAACCACAGCACAGTCATTGGAATTTTTTTCTTCATTTTTATTTTCAAACTTACAGTAAACAAAACAATCACTTAAATTGTCAAAAGAACAGCAATT